TTGAGGCAGGGAGAATTGCTTGAACCCGGGAGGCGGAGGTTGCAGTGAGCTGAGATGGCACCACTGCACTCCAGCCTGGTGGCAGAGTGAGACTGGGTCTCAAAAAAAAAAAAAAAAAGTCTGCAATCATAATTACTTACAGTTTAATCTGGAATTTAGTACTCTATTCTATTTTCAAAGCTGCTATAGGGTATGCTGTCCTTTGTAGTTCCACTTTTAGCAGAATTGAACGTTTTTCTAACGGGTACAGATCTTTATGCTTGAGACTGTGTGGAAACCTTGGACTTGAGCTCCACTCTCAGTTATTTTTTGTATTTGCTAAAACTTAAATACATTCTGTCCACCTCTAGCATGATACCTGGTATGTGATAGGAACCCAATAAAAGTTTGGCTTTGATGGGAGTGTATGTTTCTACATTATTTTTGGAGGGTAATTAGGTAGTATCTTTCCAAATTTTAAGTTTGTATGTGTTTCATTCCAGACATTCTACTTCTAGGAATTTAGATATAGTTGTATATATGTATAAGGATGTTCACATTGCAGCATTGTCTGTAACAAGATTTGAAAAGAACCTGAAAACAACTAAAGGTCCATTAATATTGAACTGGCTAAATACGTTATGGTACTTTTAATTATGTTACTCATAAGCAAGTAAATTGCCTATAGCCATTAAAAATAGAATCTATGTATGCATAAATTGACTGGGATAATCAGTGTTTAAGGTATACTGTAGAATATGTACAGTTACTCCTTTTGTATAAAAATAGAGGATATACATATATGTGAAAGTAAATATGTATACAAAATATGCAAAATGTGAATGTAAGCGCTGGTAAATATCTAGAAGAACACACAAGGAACCGGGGCGTGGGGCGGATCGGGCAGAGGGACTTCCCTGTGCCTCACTGTTTGAATTCTGAAGGGTGCATACACGCCCTTATTGACCTGTGCTACTGGCCTCTGGCTAAAGAGGGCGCTGTAGCCACCAAAGTCCTGTTTACAGATCAGGAGTCTCAGTAAGCCAGCGTGGCTACGCCATCACGACCGGCGGTGGCACATGCGCAATAGCGAGACGCTGGAGCGCGGCGTAGGTGGCTGCCGAGTCTTTTCCTGTTTAGGGTCTTATCCTGGCATTGAGGGCGCCGGACTGGCGCTTTTGGCCGACTTGGCATTGGGTGGGCGGCTTCTTGGGACCCACATGAGCCAGTGGCATCATCCCCGCAGTGGCTGGGGCCGGAGACGCGACTTTTCAGGACGCTCCTCAGCCAAGAAGAAGGGCGGAAACCACATCCCCGAAAGGTAGTATGTCTTGGTCCCTTGGCGTGGCCTTTACAATTTGGCTAACAAAAAATATATCTAATAGGTGGAAAGACTATCTCCCAGTTGGACAGCGGATGCCTGGGACTCGTTTCATTGCTTTCAAAGTTCCTTTGCAAAAGGTAAGCAAAAGTTAATTCAGTATTCTTTCAGGCATATTTGCTCTTATTTCATTCTCTGTGACAGAGTTTTGAAAAGAAACTTGCTCCAGAAGAATGCTTTTCCCCTTTGGATCTTTTTAACAAAATCCGAGAACAAAATGAAGAACTTGGACTGATTATTGATTTAACATATACTCAACGCTATTATAAACCAGAGGTAAGTGGAACCCTTCAATGAAAAGAACTTTCTAATACACATCTTTTATGGTTTTGCTTTATAGGATTTGCCAGAAACTGTTCCTTACTTAAAAATTTTTACAGTTGGACATCAAGTGCCTGATGATGAGACTATTTTTAAATTCAAACACGCTGTTAATGGGTTTTTGAAAGAAAATAAAGATAATGGTGAGTTTTTGTTCTTACCTGAACTGTGGTGTCAGTTACTTAACCCTGTATTTTCTTTTTATAGATAAACTTATTGGTGTCCACTGTACCCATGGTTTAAACAGGACTGGCTACCTCATTTGCAGGTAAGTTGCCAACCCCAGAGGCAGACCATTTTTATAAATGACCCAAATTATGTTGTTTTGTTAGATATTTGATTGATGTAGAAGGCGTGAGGCCAGATGATGCAATTGAATGTAAGTATGAGGGTTGACACTATTTTTCCCTTCAGTTATTTCTAACAGTTTATCCTCTCCTCAGTATTCAATAGGTGCCGGGGACATTGCTTAGAAAGACAAAACTACATTGAAGACCTTCAGAATGGTCCTATCAGAAAGTAAGTCTTATGTTATATATGTGAGATTTGTGAGTAATATTGTGTGGAAAATATTCTCTTTAAGGAATTGGAATTCCAGTGTACCCAGGTCAAGTGATTTTGAAGACTCAGCACATCTCATGCAACCAGTCCACAATAAGCCTGTTAAACAAGGACCTAGGTATAATCTACATCAGATCCAGGGTCACTCAGCTCCTCGACATTTCCACACCCAGACCCAAAGTTTGCAACAATCAGTCAGGTACCTCTCTCTGTTTTCCCTTTTCTAGAATTTAATGGCTTATTACTTTTTGTTTTGCTTTAAGAAAATTTTCAGAGAATCCACATGTTTACCAGAGACACCATCTCCCTCCTCCTGGTCCCCCTGGAGAGGACTATTCACACAGGAGGTATTCTTGGAATGTGAAGCCCAATGCCAGTCGGGCAGCCCAGGATAGAAGAAGGTGGTATCCTTATAATTACTCCAGACTCTCCTATCCAGCCTGTTGGGAATGGACCCAGTGATACAAACCTGTCCTGGAATTCTACCTGGAGACCAGAGCTGGCCTGAAAATTACTGGTGTGACTTTTAATTAGTTCAGGTCTAATCAGGTTTCTTTATTGTTCCCTTATGTATTCAAGCTTAAGGAAAAATTGCATTGCTGTTTACCTCTTTGCTGATAAATTTGCAGTAATTACAGCATTGCAGGAAAAACAATCTGTTATTCCAGTCTTAAATTTTTCTAAAAGAAGACAATATTTTAGAACTGAAGCATTGAGAACTTCCCTTGCAAATTATTTTTAAAATTCTATCTTGTTTTTCTATGTATTTCTTTCTGACTAGACTTGTGATATGCGTGTGTTTATGTACAGAAATTTTTAGTGTTTTTGTTATGTTCTGTTATTGACCCAAAGGCCATCTTTATTTTCTATAACTGTTCAAAATTTATATTAAAATCTACTTAGGAGATAATTTCTTTAGAACCTAGTTACTACCTGTAATTA